AAGGGCCAGGGGCCAGAAGGCCGACTCATGCATTTTATTACCCAGTCAGCTCCCGACATTAGAAAAAAACTTCAAAAATTAGAGTCTGGCCCTCAAACCCCACAACAGGATTTAATTAACCTTGCCTTTAAGGTGTTCAGTAACAGGGAAGAGGCTACCTGGTGGCAGCGTGTTTCTGAATTACAGATGCTTGCCTCCGCCGTAAGACGAACCCCAGCCACACCAATGGCCTGTAGGGATTTCAAGGCATCCAGACCGCAGCGCCCAGCAGCCCCTCCAGGGCCATGCTTCAAGTGCCATAAAAATAGTCACTGGGCCAAGGAATGCCTGCAGCCTGGGGTTCCTCCTAAGCCATGCCCTGTTTGTGCAGGCCCTCACTGGAAGTCAGACTGTCCAACTCAAGCTGCCATCCCTAGAGCTCCTGGAGCTTAACCCCACAGCCCCCTGGCTGACTCCTTCTCTGATCTCCTCGGCTTGGCGGCTGAGGAATGACACTGCCCGAACACCTCGGAGGCCCCATGGACCATCATGGACCTCGGGTAACTCTTAAGGTGGAGGGTAAGTCCATCCCCTTTTTGATCGATATGGGGGCCACTCACTCCACCCTGCCCTCCTTTCAGGGACCTGTCTCCCTAGCCTCCATGACTGTTGTGGGAATTGACGGCAAAGCCTCCAGACCTCTCCAGACTCCACTTGTGTGTCAACTAGATCAGCACTCCTTTTTGCACTCCTTTTAGTCATCCCCACTTGTCCAGTCCCTCTCCTCGGCTGAGGCATCCTAACAAAACTGTCTGCCTCCCTCACTATTCCTAGGCTACAGCCACACCTCCTTGCCACCCTTCTCCCCAACCCTTCACCATCCCCACAAGCTCCTCTAACGTCTCCCTTCCTCAACCCCAGGGTCTGGGATATCATCTCTCCCTCCCTTGCTACAGATCACTCCCCCCTTATCATCCCTTTAAGGCCAAACCATCCTTACCCTGCCCAATGCCAGTATCCTATCCCTATGCCACCCCTAAAAGGCCTAAAGCCTTTTTACCCACTTTTTACAACATGGCCTCTTAGTACCCATTAACTCTCCCATCCTTCCCTTTCAAAAACCAGACAAGTCCTACATATTAGTTCAAGACCTTCGTCTCATCAATCAGATTGTACTTTTCATCCATTCTATAGTGCCAAACCCATATACTCTCTTGTCCAGAATACCTCCCACCACTACCTATTATTCCGTTCTCAGCCTAAAAGATGCCTTCTACACCATTCCCCTACATCCCTCCTCTCAACCTCTTTTTGCCTTCACCTGGACTGACGCTGACACCCATCAGTCCCAACAACTAACCTGGACCATTCTTCCCAGGGCTTCCGGAATAGCCCTCATTATTTTAGCCAAGCCCTTGCCTGCGACCTACTCTCTTTTCAGCCTTCCTTTTCCTACCTCATCCAGTATGTCGATGATCTCTGCAGTCTCTCCTAGGAATCCTCCCAACAGAATATCCTCCTACTCCTTCAGCATTTAGACTCTAAAGGGTACCGAATGTCCCCTTCTAAAGCTCAAATTTCTTCCCCTTCTGTTATTTGTCTCAGCATAATTCTCCATCAGCACACCCGCACTCCCCCCGCTGACCGTATTCACCTAATCTCCTAGACCCCAGTCCCTTCAAAAACAGCAGCTTCTCTCCTTCCTAGGCATCATTGGGTACTTCCACCTCTAGGTACCTGGTTTTGCCCTCTTAACAAAACCCCTTTATAAGCTTACAAAAGGCAACCTAGCTGACCCCATAGACCCCAAACCTTCCCTCATTCATCCTTTCACTCCCTGAAAAAAGCTCTTGAGACAGCCTCCTCACTGGCGTTCCTCGACTCCACCCAGCCCTTCTCTCTACATGGCAGAGGTAAAGGGATGTGCAGTTGGGGTCCTAACACAAGGGCCAGGCCCACGACCAGTGGCCTACTTATCTAAACTTGACCTCACAGTCCTAGGCTGGCTGCCCTGTTTACATGCTGCAGCGGCCACTGCCCTAATACTCCTAGAATCCCTCAAAATCACTGGTTACACCCCAGTTACCCTCTATAGCGCTCACAACCTCCAGAGTCTCATTTCTTCCTCTCACCTCACACAACTACTCTCCTCCCATCTCCTCCAGCTTTATTCACTCTTTATTTTAAACCCCATGCTAACCATTGCTCTTGGACCCAGTTTCAACCCAGCCTTTCACTTAGCACCCAACACATGTCCTGAGCCACATGACTGCATCTCCTTAATACACATGGCATCCTCCCCCTCTCCTCACATTTCTGTTTTTCCAGTCCCAAACCCAGATCACACTTGGTTTATTGATGGTAGTTCTTCAAGACCCAACCAATTTTCGCCAGCCAAGGCAGGTTATGCTATTTGTTGTGTCCCACACATCTGTTATCGAGGCTGCTGCACTTCCACCCTCCACCACCTCTCAGCAAGCTGAACTAATTGCTTTAACTCACGCTGTCTCTCTCTAAGGGAATGCACGTCAATATTTATACTGATTCCAGGTATGCTTTCCACATCCTTCATCACAGTGCTGCCATCTGGGTGGAAAGAGGTTTTCTAACCACACAAGGGTCTTCCATTATCAATGCCTTTCTCATAAAGGCCCTCCTTAAGGCTGCTCTTCTGCCAGCCAAGGCTGGAGTTGTCCACTGCAGAGGATGCCAAAAACCAACAGACCCTATCACTAAAGGAAATGCCCATGCCAGTAAAACAGCAAAAGAGGTGGCAAACACCTCAGTGTCTGCAGACGTTCCAGTCTCTGCTCCAAAAGACCAGTATATTTCTTTCTCATCTATTATCCCTACCTACTACTCTTCTTCTGAAAACCTGCTCTGCTAGTCCTTTCCAACTCACAAGGCAAGTGGTTCTTAGATCATAGAAAGTTCCTTCTTCCTGCCTCACAAGCGCAATCTATTCTCTTATCCCTCCATGACCGCTTCCATGTAGGATACAAGCCTTTGGCTCGCCTCCTAGAGCCCCTTATTTCTTTCTCATCATGGAAGTCCGTCCTTAAACAATCACTTCTTAATGTTCTGTCTGCCACTCCAAGGTTTTCTTAGGCCCCCTCCTTCCCCAGCACATCAGGCCTGAGGGTTTACTACTACACAAGATTGGCAAATTGACTTCACTCATATGCCTCGTGTCAAAAAATATAAGTACCTCCTAGTTTGGGTTGATACCTTCACCAGATGGGTCGAGGCCTTCCCTACTGGATCTGAAAAGGCTGCAGCAGTTTTTACCTCTCTTCTAACAGATATTGTTACCTGTTTCGGCCTCCCTACTTCCATCCAATCTGACAGTGGTCCAGCCTTCATTAGCCAAATCACCCAGGCAGTTTCCCAGGCCCTTGGCATCCAGTGGAATCTCCACACCCCATACCATCCTCATTCCTCAGGAAAGGTTGAAAGAGCCAACGGCCTCTTAAAAACTCACCCTCCAACTCCGAAAGGACTGGACTGTTCTCCTACCACTTGTGCTTCTCAGGATCTGAGCCACCGCCCATGAACCTACCAGGTATAGCCCATTCGAACTCTTATATGGTAGTACTTTTCTACTGGGGCCCAACCTCATCCCAGACACCAGTCCTCCAACAGGCTAGGAATGAAATCTGTCAGGCTGCTAACCTTCTTTTACCCACCTCAGATACCCAGCCATATGAGGACACTCTGGCCAGACAGCCCATCCTGATAAAGAGCTTAACCCCCTGATCTCTACAACCTCAGTGGACAGGACCCTTCCTGGTCGTTTATGGTACCCCAATGGCTGTCTGCTTACAAGATCCTCCTCAGTGGATTCACCCTTCCAGAGTAAAGCTGTGTCCATCTGACACTCAGCCTGACCCTTCTTCCTCCTCTTGGAAGTCGCAAGTACTCTCCCCGACCTCGTTAAAACTCACCGAAATCCCTGAAGAAACTTAAATGTCCTGCTCCTGTCCGCCCTGCTTCTTCACCCTCTTCCTCCACTCTATTTGCCAAGACATCTCCTGGTTTCATCCCCAAACTCCCACCTTAGATTCTCTCTTAAACTGGATAGATGATCTCATCTTTTAGGGCACTCTGTATAACTTCTTCCCAGATGAGACGCCTCTGTTTACCTTCCTACTCACTCTTTATCTATCCCTCCTGCTCCTTTGGCTACCTGGCATGGCCGCACTCCCACTTCCAGTAATGCCTAATTACCTCTACAAAACTCTCAACCCACTCTCTGTTAAACCAGTCCAACCCTTCTTTGGCAAAGGACGCTGGCTTTGCATTTCTCTATCAGCTACCACTTACGTTGCCACTCTCATTCCCACAAAAAACTGGGTAGTTACTAGCTTAACCTACCACCCTCGTAATGAAGGAAAAAGCCCCTTCTAACTCCTACATATGCAGTCATTGGCCAACTTCTCCATCAATGAAATGACCGAAAATACCCTGACAGGTCGTGCAGTTCAACTTTTACGCTCCTACATGTCCAGCCTCACCCATTACACAAGTAATGAAAAGCCCATACACGGCCCTGTGACTACAAACGCTGTCTTAACTTTCCAAGCCCCTTTATGCATCCAACACAACCTGTCATCAGGCCTACCTCTAGGTCACCTACTGTTCCATCAGTGCAACTACGCCTTGCAGCTTCAAGCCCCAACTGACTGTATTAACTTCCAGGTCTCCCAAACAGCTACATTCAAACAGCCTGTCCGCTTCTCAAAGCCCCCAGAAGTCATCAGCACCTCTCTGCTTAACAAACAATCCGGGTTTTGTAATGGCAGGCATACGCACTGCATGACCATTCACCCCTGGACCTCCTGCAGCAGCACTCCCACCACTGACGAATGCCTCCTTATCCCCTCTTTCGATTACCCTTCTGAGTGGCTCCTAGTAGATACAAAATGATTTTTCCTCCAATGGGAAAATAAAACACAGGGAGCCACTCAGCTTATCCCAAACATCCCTTTTCAGCCGCTCACTGGGGCCGCCTTGGCAAGTACCCTAGGGGTGTGGGAAAATGAAAACAAATTCACACACCTTTTTAACATACACAGCCAGTTCTGCCTACCCAGCCAAGGCATATTCTTCTTGTGTGGAACTTCAACCTATGTCTGCCTCACCACTAACTGGACAAGCACCTGTACCCTAATCTTCCTAAGCCCCAAAATTGACATTGCCCCTGGAAACCAAACCTTACCAGTCCCTGTCAGAGCCCAAGTCCATCAGCATAGGGCTGTGCAGATAATACCCTTGCTTATAGGACTAGGAGTTACCAATGCCACAGGAACTGGAATAGCAGGTTTGTCCCCTTCCCTGTCCTACTATCATACACTCTCAAAGGATCTCTCAGACAGCCTACAAGACATAGCAAAATCCACCCTTACTCTCCAATCCCAAATAGACTCCTTAGCAGCAGTAACTCTGCAGAACCACCGTGGCTTAGACCTCCTAACCGTCGAAAAAGGTGGGCTATGCACCTTTTTAGGGGAAGATTGTTTTTCCACCAACCAGTCTGGACTAGTACGAGATGCTGCCTCGCAGTTAAATGAAAAGGCTTCTAAAATCAGACAATGTCTTTCAGACTTTTAACACCAATCTTTGGAGCTGGGCGTTGTGGCTTCTCCCTATAGCTGGGCCCCTCATTTCCATCATTCTCCTTCTCCTATTTGGACCCTGCCTCTTCCGTCTAGCCTCTCAGTTCCTACAAAATCTCATTCAAGCTATTACCAATCAATCTATGCGACAAATGCTACTCCTAACTGCCCCTCAATGTCACCCCCACCCCAAGATCTCTCTCCCAATTAGGAGTCCATGCCGCCCCAAGTCCCGCTCGAAGAATCCCTGAGAAACATCACCCCGTCCACTTCTTTTCTTATTAAAACAAAAAGACAGGAATGTCATATCCCACAAATATGGCTGCATTATTGCCAGCAGGCCATTATTGACGGTGGGCCATTAAGAACTCTGTGACCAGCACATATGCCTCCAGACTTCCTGGAACCAGAAAACCTGCAACAACCAAAAACCACAAAAGAAGAACAACGGGTTTCTGTTCCAACTGGTTGATCAACTTCTTGAGTCAACAAGTCCCAAAACCATGTTGTAATTTTCCACCCGCCACTTTGCCCTGTAAAGACTGCTCTCCCTCACACCTCCGGGCTGACTCCCTTTTCCGATTCAGCCCACTAACACCCAAGTGAATAAACGGCCTTGTTGCTCACACAAAGTCTGCTTGGGTCTTCAATCCAGACCACGCTGTAACACACACTTACAAAATTCTGCTGAGAATATGCCCCCCGTTATTCATAATGCTCATGTTTTTCATACTGAGGGTAGCTGTGCACTTTGGGTTTTTACAGAGAAATGTGTTTTAGGGGAAGTTTTTCTGGCTGACTTGTTCAATCATATCTAATCTGAGTTTTTTTCTTAAGATGCTTTTCTTTTTTTTTCCCTCTCAATATAATCATTTTCAGAGTGAGCTGTTTTTCTCTTGAATGCATTGGGTGTCTGTTTTGGAAGCCCTATTACTATCCCATGGTGTCTGTTAATGAGGTGGGCTGTCATAGTGAGAACTCTTGGAGCTATCTCTATATGGACTCATGCTGGAAATCCAGCAGAGTGATTTCCATGTCACCATTACAAATAAAAAACTGAGGCTTAAACACTGCACCCATTCCCATTATTGTGAAGGTGCAATTCTACCCAGGAGGCCTGCAGGCTCTCCTCCTGCAACTCAGGCTTCATTCTCTGATGTGGCATTGAAGTGCTGCTGTGGCAGTTGGGGTTATATATAGGGTGCCAGGTGTGAGCTGTGTGCTGGGGGCTCTGCCTCAGTGGCAGATGGTAGGAGTCAAGAGAGGACACAAGCTACCAGGAGACGGCAAGCAGGAGGCACCTGGCTTTAAGTTGCAAAATTACCTTTTGTCATGAAGATGTGAAAAGTGTATTTTGTCATTGATTATAACCAATTAGCATATATGGATGACCTCCCAAATTACCAGGTGAATTTATGATGAACTATGTATGACATGTGCTGTAAATTTTTCTACTTGTGGACTAATTATTGTGACCGTCTTTCTGTCTTTGCAATCTCTTAAGCAGATTGACTGTGATGCATGTCACATTCTGGTTGAATTGTGTAATAAAACAGCTTTCTTTCTGTTCTATCATTGTGGAGTTACTCTGGAGCTGGAGAAAATTTTTCTTTTATTTATATTTTCCAAACACTGTCTAGAATTACCACACATGATATAAACATATAAGGTGCCAACCAAGCTTTAATCCAGAGGAGGCTTTTCCTTTCAGGCTTCCAGTCAACTCACAATTGTGCTGCAAAATGCATGCTGTCCCCTAAATATGCAGGCAGAATTGTGTCTCTGTCTATTTGGTGTTATAGTCCTCTACAGTCACCTCTAGAGAGCTAGGCCAGATTTCTACATACTTCACAGGGCAGCAGTTAACCATTTTACCTCTTTCAATGACTCTTGTATCTTTAGACCAGAAACTGCTTCAGAGATCATGGGACCCAGAAACCCAGAGTAACGTGTGCCTTAAGTAGACATGAGAATCTCCATATTTTTTCCCTTCCTCCTCTTTTTTTTTTTTTTTTTGACATGGGTTCTCACTCTGTTGCCCAGGCTGGAGTGCAGTGGCATGATCTCGGCTCACTGCAACCTCCACCTTCTGGGTTCAAATGATTCTTCTGCCTCAGCCTCCTGAGTAGCTGGGATTACAAGCACGCACCAAGACGTACAGCTAATTTTTGTATGTTTAGTGGAAGGGGGGGTTTCACCATGTTGGCCAGGCTGGTCTCAAACTCATGACCTCAGGTGATCTGCCTGCCTCGGCCTCCCAAAGTGCTGGTGTTACAGGTATGAGCCACCACACCCAACCCCTTCTTCCTCTTCTTAAAATACCCACAAATGTGTGGATGACACCTACTGCTACTGCACCCATCCAGGAACTAAATTTGCAGCTCCAAATTCTGAATCAGGGTCTTAAGATTTGGGAAAAAATAAAACCTTTTATCTGAGAAATGCAAATTCTTTTAGTTATAAGGTTCAGAGACATTAAAATAATACCACAATTATGTATTTCTCTGTTCTTTGAGCTAAGAATTTATCTCTTGAAACTGCTTGCTATTGCCACAAGTAGGTATAAATTAAACTAATAATGACACACTGGATCCTGTAACCCACACCCTATAGCTTAACAATGTTTATCCAATCAATAATCAATCTTATTTTTTTGTAAACAAATGAGAGTTTCTGACAAACAACTTTGTATCAGCCCACCCTCTTTCCCTCTCTTTTTGCCTTTACAAATCCACTTGCAGCTGCGCTAATCAAAGTGTAGATTCCTGGCAACATGAATCTTTGATCCCAGGTTACAATTCCCAATCTTGGCTCAAATAAACTCTCTACTTATATTCATGTAGCTTCAGCTTTTTCCTTTCAAGTAGACATATTATTTAGAATGTGCTAGAGCAGCCTCTATGAGGCGATCTCTCCTTTGGTTGTGCTCCACTTGCTGTAACACCCAAAAATGCAGAGGCAGGCTGCTCCCACCTAGAATCTGTACATAAGGTCTGGCCTCTCCCTGGAATTTACAAGACAGGGCCAGACTCTGGTTTGAGAAAGTACAGAAAACCAACAGGAGACATTTTCTGCATTGTGAGATGTCAACATAGACATCTTAAAGCTTCCCTTTGAGAGTGTTGCTCTTAGAACTTTTCAGATCTTGTTCAGTGACCTGCTACAGTTATGTGAGAGGATCCAGGTGTAAATAGAATCTGATGACAGATTCTGTAAGCGTAAACAAGCATCTTAGGGGTGAGAGATGAAGGCCACAAAGTATCGAGAGTCATGATCACAATTATACCTACCCGTAAAATGTAATACTGGACTAGAGTATTTTTTCTTTCCTTTTGCCCAAGAGCTAGCTAATTAGGACCCGTAATCTGGAGCTCCACTGTGGCAGTTCCACTTTCTATTTAGAATCAGCCTGAGTCTCTCCTGCCTGCCTTATCCTTGGCCATCAGCCCAGGGTCACTGGGAACTCTCTCACAATCACCTAGGCATCTTTGAGATATTTGAGGATGTCCAGAGCAGAATTGTGTCAGGTTGACAAGAGTGGTTAATTCTGCCTCTGTCTCAGTGTAAGAGAAATGAGACATCCTGTGTTTGCTCCTCCCCTCATACAAGAGATGTCTTTGGTTGGTATCCAGTTGAGAGTTTCCCAGTTTCCTGATAGTTGGATGAAAAACAAGGAGGAGGTCTGGAGACTCAAGCAGATAAACTAATTGCTACCATTTCATATGGCCCTTAGAAAAATAGATAAAGCAGTCATGGTCCCTACCATCTAGGAACTGTTAGTCTAGACTAGCAACTGAATACGTGGTTGAATTAAGCATCATATGGTTGGCAAAGTGAATAGATGTGTGGGAAAACGTGTGGGCTTTATTTGGGCCACTTTCTTTATATCGTTGTGACTTCTGAGGTCATCATTTGAATGAATGTTTATGACCACAAGAGTTTTAAATATTTTTATTTCTTTTACTTTGCTAAGAATACATATTTATCTTATAATAAAATTACCCTAGAAAACCCCAGGAGATTTGTTTAAATGGCTAATTAGTATATTTACACAGTTGATGGGTTGAGCAGAGTAATATATAGGGTTTACTCCCAGCTGCAGTTCTGTTCAGATTCACCCTTTTTGGAGGCTTTATTTAGGTCTGGCCCCACCCTGGAGTCTTGCCTCACAGAACTGATTAGAAGAGATCAGAGTTTTGGCTGGTGCCTTTCCGGAGTGGTTGCTAACAATTCCCGAATTCCACAAGGAGATAAATGGGAAAAAAAGGTATGCATTTTAGGGTCCTAATTTTTAAAATTTTGGTAAATGTGTGTGTGTTTGTGTTTTTCAGGAACCACTGACATTTAAAGATGTCGCCATAGAATTCTCTCTGGAGGAGTGGCAATGCCTGGATACTGCACAGCGGGATTTATATAGGAATGTGTTGTTAGAGAACTACAGAAACCTGGTCTTTTTGGGTGAGGATAACTTCAATACACAATTCCCAAAATTCATGTTATATATTTATTTTCAATAAAACAGGTATTGCTGTCTCTAAGCCATATCTGATCACCTGTCTGGAGCAAAAAAAAGAGCCCTGGAATATAAAAAGACATGAGATGGTAGCCAAACCCCCAGGTAGGTGAGAGTGAAAGTGAATACAACAGATGGTGGAGTAATTTATTATTTTTATTTCTTTCAGTAATGTCTTTTCATTTTGCCCAAGACCTTTGGCCAGAGCAGAACATAAAAGATTCTTTCCAGAAAGTGACACTGAGAAGATACGGAAAATGTGAATATGAGAATTTACAGTTAAGAAAAGGCTGTAAACATGTGGATGAGTGTACGGGGCACAAAGGAGGTCATAATACAGTTAACCAATGTTTGACAGCTACCCCAAGCAAAATATTCCAGTGTAATAAATATGTGAAAGTCTTTGATAAATTTTCAAATTCAAATAGATATAAGAGAAGACATACAGGAAACAAACACTTCAAATGTAAAGAATGTAGCAAATCATTTTGCGTGCTTTCACAACTAACTCAGCATAGAAGAATTCATACTAGAGTGAATTCCTACAAATGTGAAGAATGTGGAAAAGCCTTTAACTGGTTCTCAACTCTTACTAAACATAAGAGAATTCATACTGGAGAAAAGCCCTACAAATGTGAAGAATGTGGCAAAGCCTTTAACCAGTCCTCACAACTTACTAGGCATAAGATAATTCATACTGAAGAGAAACCCAACAAATGTGAAGAATGTGGCAAGGCCTTTAAACAGGCCTCACACCTTACTATACATAAAATAATTCATACTGGAGAAAAACCTTACAAATATGAAGAATGTGGCAAAGTCTTTAGCCAGTCCTCACACCTTACTACACAAAAGATACTTCACACTGGAGAGAACCTCTACAAGTGTAAAGAATGTGGAAAAGCTTTTAACCTATTCTCAAATCTTACTAACCATAAGAGAATTCATGCTGGGGAGAAACCCTACAAATGTAAAGAATGTGGCAGAGCTTTTAACATATCCTCAAACCTTAATAAACAGGAGAAAATTCATACTGGAGGGAAACTCAACAAATGTGAAGAATGTGACAAAGCTTTTAACCGATCCTTAAAACTTACTGCACATAAGAAAATTCTAATGGAAGAGAAACCCTACAAATGTGAAGAATGTGGCAAAGTCTTTAACCAGTTCTCAACTCTTACTAGACATAAGATAATTCATACTGGAGAGAAACCCTACAAATGTAAAGAATGTGGCAAAGCTTTTAACCAATCTTCAAACCTTACTGAACATAAGAAAATTCATACTGCAGAGAAATCCTATAAATGTGAAGAATGTGGCAAAGCTTTTAACCAACACTCAAACCTAATTAACCATAGGAAAATTTATTCTGGAGAGAAACCATACAAATGTGAAGAATGTGGAAAAGCTTTTAATCGATCCTCAACCCTTACTAGACATAAGAAAATTCATACTGGAGAGAAACCCTACAAATGTGAAGAATGTGACAGAGCTTTTAGCCAGTCTTCAAACCTTACTGAACATAAGAAAATTCATACTGGAGAGAAACCCTATAAATGTGAGGAATGTGGCAAAGCTTTTAACCGATTCTCAACCCTTACTAAACATAAGAGAATTCATACTGGAGAAAAACCCTATAAATGTGAAGAATGTGGAAAAGCCTTTAATCAATCCTATCAACTTACTAGACATAAGATAGTTCATACTAAAGAGAAACTCAACAAATGTGAAGAATTTGGCAAGGCCTTTAAACAGTCCTCACACCGTACTATACATAAAATTATTCATACTGGAGAGAAACCCTACAAATGTGAAGAACATGGCAAAGTTTTTAACCAGTCCTCAAACCTTACTACACAAAAGATAATTCATACTGGAGAGAACCTCTACAAATTTGAAGAACATGGAAAAGCTTTTAACCTATTCTCAAACATTACTAACCATAAGATAATTTATACTGGAGAGAAACCCCACAAATGTGAAGAATGTGGAAAAGCTTATAACCGATTCTCAAACCTAACTATACATAAGAGAATTCATACGGGAGAGAAACCTTACCAATGTGCAGAATGTGGCAAAGCCTTTAACTGCTCCTCAACCCTTAATAGACATAAGATAATTCATACTGGAGAGAAACCTTACAAATGTAAAGAATGTGGCAAAGCTTTTAACCTATCCTCAACCCTTACTGCACATAAGAAAATTCATACTGGAGAGAAACCCTATAAATGTGAAGAATGTGGCAAAGCTTTTAACCAATCCTCAAACCTTACTACACATAAGAAAATTCATACTTCAGAGAAACCCTACAAATGTGAAGAATGTGGCAAATCCTTTAACCAGTTCTCATCTCTTAATATACATAAGATAATTCATACTGGAGAGAAACCCTACAAATGTGGAGATTATGGCAGAGCTTTCAACCTATCCTCAAATCTTACTACACATAAGAAAATTCATACTGGAGAGAAACCCTACAAATGTGAGTATGGCAAAACTTAATTGATCCTACAAGCTTACTACACATAGGAAAATTCATACTGGAGAGAAACTACAAATGTGAAGAATGTGTTAAAGCCTTTAACAAGTCTTCAACTTTTTCTGCACACACGAGGTATTTTATACTGGTGAGAAACCTTACAATGTAAAGAATGTGGCACAGCTTTTAACTAATCTTCAAACCTTACTGAAAGTTGAGAAAATTCGTACTGGAGAGAATCCTACAAATGTGAAAAATGTGGCAAATCCTTTAACTGATCCTCAACTTTTACTAAACATAAGGTAATTCATACTGGAGAAAAGCCATACAAATGAGAAGAATGTGGCAATGCCTTTAATCAGTCCTCACACCTTTCTACACATAAGATAATTTATACTGGAGAGGAACTCTATAGTTGTGAAGAATGTGGCAAAGCTTTTAACCAATCCTCATACCTTACTATACAGAAATTCATACTGGAGAGAAAGCCTACAATTGTGAAGAATGTGGCAAAGCTTTTAACCTTCCTTAACCCTTAACTGTAGATAAGAAAATTCATACTGGAAAGAAACCCTACAAATGTGAAGTCTGTGGCAAAGCTTTTAACTGATTCTCAACTCTTACTACATGTAAGAGTATTTATACTGGAAAGAAACCCTACAAATGTAAAAAACGTGGCAATGCCTTTAACTGGTCCTCACACCTTGCTACATATAAGACAGTTTATACTTTGAGAGAAACCCTGCAAATGTGAATAATGTGGCAATACTTTAAACCAATCCTCAAACCTCACTAAACATAAGATAATACTGAAAACTTTACAAACCTGAATGATGTGACAATAATTTTGACAACACCTCGAACTTTCTAACATAAATCATACTGGTGAAAAATCCTAGAAATGTGAAAAATATCACAAAGCCTTTAAATGGTTGTCACACTTGATTGTAGGTAAGAATCCATACTGAAGAAAACTCCTGGAAGTGTAAAAAATGTGGCAACACTTTTAATAAATGCTCACCCCTTATTGCACAGGAAAGCATTTATACTTCAGAAAGATTGTACAAATACAAGGAATGTGGAAAAGCCATTATTATCTGCTCAGATTTTACTCAACATTAGAGAGTTAGTACGTAATAAAAGCATTATAAATGCAATTTTTGTCAAGAGATCTTTCAGAAAATATAAGCCTTTAAAGTGAAGAAGAGGAGCCAGTTGTGCTGGCTCACATCTGTAATGCCAGCACTTTGGGAGGCCAAGGTGGGTGGATCACCTGAGGGCAGGAGTCTGAGACCAGCCTGGCCAACATAGCAAAACCCCATCTCTATTAAAAATTTTACAAAAATTAGCTGCGTGTGGTGGCAGGCCCCTGTAATCCCAGCTAATTGGGAGGCTGAAGCAGGAGAATTGCTCAAACCTGGGAGGCGAAGATTGCAGTGAGCTGAAATCACACCACTACACTCCAGCCAAAGCAACAAGAGCAAAAACTTCGTCTCAAAAACAAAACAAAAAAAGAGTATTCATTGTGAGGACAAACAATACAAATACGAAGAGGGTTGTAGTACCTTTACTTGTATCACAGATACTTTTGTACCCATTTTGCACTAGAGGAAAACCATGAAGCAGTTGCTCAAATGTTGTTCAACACCAGAAAATTTATATTGGAGAAAAGCACTGTAAATGTAATGCATTTGTGAAAACATTTTTTAAAAAACTACAGCTTAGAAAATACCAGAGGCCTCATACTAAAATATATTTTTGCAAGTGAAGTAAATATAAAAATAATTTAATCCAAAATTAAGTCTATATAAATATCAGAGAATTCACAGTAGAAATATCTAAGGTACTGACACTTCAGACATTGCTGAGTATAGAATCAGAATGCTGAGTATAGAAAATAATTTAAAACTAAAGTTGGTAGGTAAATAATGTGTATATAACTTTAAAAGAAGTAGAATTTTTTTGTAGATGTATAATTACATTCAAATTATATTTTTTCTTGAAAAATTAGTTTTTGAAAAGCAAATGATGTAATTCAACTCAAATTCATGCTCTTCATTCCTATTGTATTCACATGTGAAAGCATGTGATTAATTTTTCATGCATCAAAGATATGAGAAATCATTTCTGTTAGGTCGGTATTATTTATGACACTTTCTATGAAAGAATAAGGACATTAAAATGTAAGATGCATGATGAAAACCTGAGTGAAGAGGCTGTTTGTGTTTAACTTATAATATTGAGTGATCCATGAAGTAGGTTTTCAGAGCAATATTCTTCTGCATTATAGTAAGAGAAAACCATTTTTAATCTTAGTTAAAATTAAAGTGAATTAGTAGTATATCATTTTACTATTTGTACTTTTATGTAATAAAATGCAATGTGTTTAAAAATTTTTGGATTATGCGTGAACTTAGTTTTTTAATTAAACTTTTTTTAACATGTTAAAACTATTGTGCATTCAATGAAGTGTTTTCATGCCACTGACTTTACCTATCCCACATTACTCAAGGGTTTAGGTAAAAGAGGGTAACAGTATACTACTTGATAACATAATGGGCTAACATCTCTAATAATTATTTTTGCTAGTGACTTTAAACTGCTAATAAAGAATATTGTTCCCATAGGTTAGATTTTTATTCTTTTTAAAATTTAAACTTATTTCTCTTAATTTTTGTGGATACATAGTATGTGTATATCTTTATGCCATGTATGGCATATTTTGATACAGGCATATAATTTTATGTATTAATCACATCAGGGCAAAAGATGTATCCATCAACTCCAGCATTTCTCCTTTGTATTACAAACCAATTCTGCACTTTTAGATACTTTAGAATGTACAGTCGTTACTACAGGGTCATTTTATGGTTATAATAAAAATTATATACAAGTATAAATAAACCATGAGAAAATTCTGAGTTCTGAATAAACATTTAAAAAATGTTATATATTTTTCTTTGAACATGTGACCTC